GCATGTTTTAACAGAAGTTATTTACTCCTAGAGGACCCAGAAACGTTTGCGGCCTGCCGGAACAGGACAACATAGGGCTCTGGGAAGAGTCCCCCTTTCAGAGGTGAGAACAAGACAGAACACACAGATGTGAAGTGCCTTCTGCTAGGTAACGCGAGGCGGGGCTGAGCTCGGATTCTAAAGACTCCCAGGCCAGCCCTAACCAATTCATCTCCGAGCTTGCACGGCATCTTACCCGGAGACTCGAGGTACCTGACTCCAGCCCCACCCCAGGCCTGCCCGATCCCGAAGCGCATTTTGGCCCTGGGCCTCTCTCTGGCTCAGTCTGGGCGCAAAGCGGGTCTCAGCAACCGTCCCACTTGCCTTCATACCCTCCCACCACGCTCCACTCAGGGACTCCAGAACCAGCTTAGACCTCCATTGAGAGCTGAAAGCCTCTTCCGATACCGAGAACCAGCACTGAAAGCCTCTTCCGATACCGAGAACCAGCATGGTTTTTGTTTTGTTTTGTTTTAGTCAGGGTCTCTTGCTCTGTCGCCCAGGCTGGGGTGCAGTGGCGCAATCTCGGCTCACTGCAGCCTCGAACTCCTGGTCAGGCGATCCTCCTACCTCAGCCTCTGGAGTAACTGGAACTACACGAGCGCGCCACCACGCCCGGCTAATTTTGTTTATTTTTTAGTAGAGAAGGGGTCTCTCCATGTTGCCCAGGCTGGTCTCGAACTCTTGGGCTCAAGCAATCCTTCCGACTCGGCCTCCCAAAGTGCTGGAATTACAGGCGTAAGCCACCGCGTCCAGCCAGAACCAGCATCTTTTCTGCACGGCTGGAGTTGGGAATTTTCCACAGCTTAGCGCACTGCTCCTTAGCTTTTCGCTTTGCCACAGTGGAAAGCAGATTTTCCAAGAATCCTGGCGGAGCCAAGATCGGCTCGCCCGCCCCCGCCTCACGCTGGCTCCTGATAGGCAGCTAGAGCTGTCCGTTTTGACAGAAACCTTTGCGCAGGCGCAGAAAGGCACAGGACTCGCTAAGTGTTCGCTACGCGGGGCTACCGGATCGGTCGGAAATGGTGAGCGTGCGCCGGGGTCTTGTGGCTGGCGGCCTCTCCTAACCTTGGTCTTGTTTTCTGGCAGGCAGAGGTGGAGGAGACACTGAAGCGACTGCAGAGCCAGAAGGGAGTGCAGGGAATCATCGTCGTGAACACAGAAGGTACGCCCTCCCTCCCGCCATGACCCGCACCCATCCTCTCAGTCTCCGTCTGCTCTCCCCTCAGGCATTCCCATCAAGAGCACCATGGACAACCCCACCACCACCCAGTATGCCAGCCTCATGCACAGCTTCATCCTGAAGGCACGGAGCACCGTGCGTGACATCGACCCCCAGAACGATCTCACCTTCCTTCGAATTCGCTCCAAGAAAAATGAAATTATGGTTGCACCAGGTAAGGGGTCTTCTACCTCCCCATGTAGGAACAGACCTCATGGCACATTCTCTGTGGCTCATCAGGAGTCCTGGCACAGTGGTGTCTCCAGAGGATCCAAGCAGGGCCCGAGGAGTTGAAGGAATTGGGTTGTTGCCTCACTGCCTAGCCAGCCTCCAGCTGGTGTCCCATAGCAGATCCTCCCAGGGACCGGCCCCAGAGGGTAACCCCAGTCTCCTGAGATAGACAGACACGTGAGCATCATGTGTGTCTCCCCTTCCTTGATAGGAGAAAACTCAAAGGCATTTGGGACATAGAGGAGGGTGTGGCCAGGCCTGTCTGGGGCTGTCTGCAAAAGCTTCCCAGAAGAGGGGACACTGGAGCTGAATCTTAAGGGCACCAGGAAGCAGTGTGAGCAAGGCGGAGGGGCGGAAAGCCACGTTTGGAAGAATATTCAGTGATTCTTCTCCAAAATGTAAAGCAAAAGTACTGTATCATTTTATCCTTGAAAACATGTTCTCTGCCCACTTGTAAAGGCCAGGCCTGTCTTTAGGCCCCTTACAGCCAGCTTTTCCTGCCGCACGGGAGCAGATTGCTTTGTTTCCTTTACGCGAGGTGCTTGCCTTGCATTTGGGGGCTCTGTGGTGCAACCAAGGCCTGTGTTTAGTCCTTAGGATCATTCTCAGGGTGAGGAGATGCTCATTCTGGGAGGAGCCCACAAGGATGGGAGCACAGGAGCGAGCAACAGAGCCACATCTCCTGCCCGGCTCCCTCGCTCTCACTCATGGACTGGGGTGGCAGGCAGAGCCTCCAGGGCCGTCTTTGCATTATTACTTTTTTCTCAC